GAGCTACCAGCTAGTTTCTAGGGAGTTTGCTGTGTAGAAATGAGTAGTCCAGCACCTTCCTAAACAGCAGTGTTCAAAAATTCATGCATATTGACCATCTGTCATGCACTGAGATAATCCTTTGAAGTCATACGTGATTACACTGACTTATTATTTATGGATGAATAATTATTTCTTTAATACATTGGGTTCCCCCAAAAAGCAGAGCCTGAGGCAATGGCTTTTGCATTATTATTTTATTAGGGAGTATAATCCAAAGAGGAGGATGGGATAAGGAGACCAAAGCAAGGTCAAGGGAGAGCAAATATGGGGTGGATTATGATGTTGGCTGCTGCTAACTGAAACTAATTAATTATGAGAAGAAGCCCCCAAGACCCAGTGTTACTTCTTCTCAGGACTATCTATCAGTGCGAGAGAGGGAGAAATATTTATGCACCAGCTCCTGTCTATCACTGGTCTGATGCTTGCCCTACCTCTTGTACTTCTGGGTTATACATGCATGGGTGTGGGTGCATAAAGAAGCCCCATGTAGAAGTTGCAGAAGTCCTAGGCAGGAGGTGAGAAGTGCATGGAACGGGCGGGAATCAGGCACTATCAGACTGCACCTGTCTGAAATTGATCCAAGCCCACAGAAAGCTGGTTACCAGAGCAGCAGCAGAAATAAGAGAAATAATTAGTAGGTAAGATTGAGAGGGACCAAGGGAGTAAGAAATGCTTGATAAAAAACATTATTAAAAGAATATTTCAAAGAAAGCTTTTTTGCGTGAAAGTCAGTATCTACAGTTGTGCTTTTCCTCAAATAATGTAGTAATATTTCCACTTACTTTGAAGAATGTGTCCGAGACGCTCGCAGATTAAATCTTTTTGAGATAAATACAATAAAAATGAGAATTACAAGGACAGAGAATGAAATAGAGCTTCTGAAGAAGAAAATAACTGACCTGACAAAATATAATGAAGCTCTGGGGTAGGTATTCTTATATTCAGTATTTGAGGGAGCAGGGGTCTGAGGCTGGAGTGGGAAAATTGTCGGGAGGGGTTTACTCTCTGATCTGAACTGTGGCAGGGCGAGTTGAGAGGTGAAGATGGCTTGTAGGAGATGGCCCAGGCTGATGGGGTAGGGAAGGTGGTGGCTACAGAGGACTGAGGAGGAGAGCAGAAAATCTTCAACCACAGCAGCCAGGAGGCTTGTAATATTTCAGAGGCAATCCAGCTTCCTAGCAGCAACTACTGTTTGTAAATCACACACTACCTCTAATGCTACATCCAAAGGTAGACACACAATGGGTTTAGTTTCCATTTTTGTAGAATTAAGTTTACAAACCCCCACCACCAAAGTAAGAAATCTTGCAGGGATTATATTGTAAATCTAATGTCAAACCAGACCTATTGTATCTAGTTCAGTTCATTGAAGATATTTAGTCATATTTGTAATCCACTGAAGGACTGAGGATGAGGCTGGTTCCCAGGACAGGGTTCCAGATTGTGTCTGTAATTAAATGAGATAATATATGAAACTGCCTATAGCTCAAGATCTGACACCTCTTAGTGAGCCTCATTTTCTCCATCTGTGAAATGGGGATCACAACTCTTAACTTTGCTAGCTCATGAAAGGAAGAGATATATTCTGAAAGATAGGCCCCCTTGAAGAATTACCCCTATGAGAAAATTTGATAAATTTTAATAAATATCATAAATATCAGCATGTTAGTTTCCAGAGTGAGAAATGTTCACAAAGAGCCCTTATCATAGGGGAAAAAAAGTCTTCTTGGGAATCCAAAATAATCAGAGGGTTGCCTGGTGTCCCAGATAATAAACATCAGAAATCAGCTAGAGACCTCAAGACCCAGGGACATTGATCCCAAACCAGGCTCTCAGAACACCTGTGCTGGGAGATGCTCCACAAAAGAGAAAGTTCATGATTACATAAGTTTGAGAAATACCACATACTCTAATCCCTGTTGGGGATTCACAATACAGATTTGTGTGTGGTGCGTGCTAGCCACCATGGCCAGAGCCTGCTACATAAACTAGACTATTCCTAAACTAATAGCAAGAAAAATAATACCCAGGCTAGATATTTATATCAACCGGTCAGCAACATCACATTCCTATAGACCAGTGATTCTCTAACTTGAGCTTGCATCAGAATCATCTGGAGGGCTTGTTAAAACACAAATTACTGGGACTTGCTTCCAAAATTGCTGATTTAACAGATCTGGGAGGAGTGCGGTGGGGATAAGAATTTGCATTCCTGACAGGTGATGCTGCTGCTGCTGGTCCTGACCACATTGGGAGAACCACTGCTCTAGACAAATCTTTACGGAAAGGCAATAACAAACAGAAGGTGGTGGCAGGTGTGTTGGCATCATCAAGCTACAATCATTTGTTCTCACTCTGTGAGCAATTCTTTCCTCCCAGGGAGAAGCAGGAAGAGCTAGCAAGGAAGCATGCAAGGTTTGTCCTGTCACTCAACCAAACTATGGAGAAAAAAGCCACCACCACTGTTTACATAAATGAGACTTATACCAAAATAAACTTGAAGAGAGAAGACATAGCATTGCAAAAAAAATGTATTCAAGAGGCAGAGGAGCTAATGGAAAAAGAAAGGGCAGAATATCTAATAAGAAAACAAGAGTTGACTGCACAGGTAAGTGGCATGATTTATTCTTTAAAATACAATTTAAATTGGTTTCTTATGCTTGTCACTATAGATTAATGAATTTGAAAATACCCGTGAAGTAAAGAGAATGGAGACTTATCAAAAGAAGAAAGAATTGGATAAATTACAAACTAAAATGTCAAAAATAAAAGAAACAGTTACTGTTTCCGCAGCGGTAAGAAAGAATAAACTATATATATTTTTAAGTGGATGCCATATTTTTGTTTAATTTTTAATAGGTTCTTAGTGATCACAATTTAGAGATAGCACGACTACACGAATCAATAAGGTATTGGGAACAAGAGGTCAGTGAGCTAAAGAAAGACCTTGCAATTCTGGAGGCGAAACTGTAAGTGTAATGCTTTATTTTTACTTAAATGTATATGAATCTGTTTGGCTTCCTTTGTTCATAGGTGTTTTTTCACAGATAACAAAGAAAAACTAGATGATATATCTAATGATGAAAAAAATGAATTCCTGAACAAGATAAAACAGGTAAGAAGGCAGAAGTCATGACTTTTACATTATCCTCTCATTCACCTCCTTTGTTTTTCTCTAGCTGGTTGAAACACTGCATGCTGCTCGTATGGAATACAAAGACCTACGAGAGAAAATGAAAACTCTTGCCAGACAATATAAGATTGTTTTAAGTGAGGAAGAAAAAGCTTTTTTGCAAAAACAAAAGATTCATGATGAGTATGTCTTTACCCACACGTGTGATTCAACATCCTTCAACAAATAACTCTGTTTTTCATGATAGAAATCAGAAACAGCTGACATTTATTTCTCAGAAAGAATACTTTCTGTCACAAAAGAGAGTAGACATCAAAAATATGGAAGAAGGACTCATCACACTCCAGGAACTTCAACAGTATGTTTGTTGCCTTTGAAATTTTTTATCTTAAATGCAAAATCCAATATGTTTTTCTTTTTAGAGCAACAAAAACAGTGTATCAGCAACAAATCAAAATCCTGAGTGCTAACCTGGAAAGAGAAAGTCAGAGATGGTAAAAAAAAAAAAAAAAAAAAAAAAGTTTATTTAATGGCAATTCTTTTTGCTCTAATCTCTAGTGTTATAACTCAGTGGAAAATGGCTTGCTTGAGAAAAAAGCATGCACGTTGGACAGCCAAGATAAAAGCTGAAATACAAGCTATTACAGAAAAAATTCAGAATGCAGAAGTTAGACGAATTGAATTACTTAACGAGGTAAGAGAACTGAAAGAACTTAGAATTAGTCCGAAATGACAAATTCTTATTTTTCTCTAATTAGACCAGTTTCAGACAACAGGAGATCAGTGGATTTGTGGCACAGATTGAAAAACTTACAACAGAATTAAAAGAAGAGGAGAAAGCATTTGTTAACAAAGAAAAAATGTTAATGAAAGAGTTAAGCAAGTATGAGGTAAATTTTATTTTGCATCTAAGAATACTTTTATATTTCTCAATTGATTTTATTTTCTTTAAAGGAAATATTTGTTAAGGAAACACAAATTAACAAAGAAAAGGAAGAAGAACTAGTTGAGTATCTTCCACAACTTCAGGTGGCAGAACAAGAGTATAAAGAGAAAAGAAGAAAGTTAGAAGAGCTCAGTAATATTATTACAGGTACATATGAAGCATTTAGTAATTAAACTCAATGAGGTAGTTATTTTTTTCTTTGTTTTAATAGCACAAAGACAGGAGGAAGATTTACTGAACAATCACATTTTTCTGTTTACAAGGGACTTTTCAAGATACATTAGCAACATGGTAAAAGATCAATGCATTAATTCTTTTTTTTAACTCAGAGATAATTTGGGGTTTTCTGTTTGAGCAGGAAGATGTAAAACAAGAATTACAACAATTACGAGATCAAGAAAGCAAAAAAAACAAAGATCATTTTGAAACTCTAAAGAACTTAGAAAATGGATTCTATATAAATGACCAAAAAGCAGATCTTCTGCTCCTGGAAAATAAAAAATTAAAAGAAGTAAGTTTAAGAGCACCATCCTTTTCATGATGGCTAAAAGCAATCACATGCTTTTAATTTTCAGTATATTTTATACTTGAAGAATAACATAGAGAAATACAGAGAAGGACAAGAAGCCCTCATGCACACCTCAAGCGACTTGTCTCGGCAACTAATAGCTCAGGAGGGTAAGTAATGTGTGGGTGCTTGTATTAGTCAGTAACCATTGTATTTTTTAAATCTTTATTTTAGCACAATATAAGGATTTGTGGGCTGAATTTCAGACCACAGTTAAGGTGAGTTTTGCGTGTGTCTGTTGCCTCCATATTATTGACACAGCCTAAAATGCCATTTCTTTAGATCTTGGTGGACAATGGTGAAGAGACCTTGCAAGACATAAACAATCTAACAGACAAGCTGCGTGAAAGAGATGAAAAAATGCAGCATGTCAGTACATGGCTACGAGGGAGTCTTGAAGGGCTGCGTTTGCTTGTGGAACAGGAATCACCAATGGACCTTCTTAGTAAGCAACAGCTTAGAGCTTTGGTAACATGGAAAATTTTTATATTTATTTTTTATTCCTACAGAGAAGAAGAAACACATTCGTACAAGGGTTCATTTCCCAGTGGTTAAATGTACTGAGAAAAATACATTAACAAAGTAACTCAAGGATACAACTGCTGTGAATTCAAAAGACAGACTACTACAGGAAAAGTGAGTGCACTTACTTTCATATTTTGCAGCTGTTAATAGAAGTCTTAAACATTTAAAATTTAACTAATTCACACAACCTCCACCAAGTATCAGTAAATAAACTTCTAAACAATAAAAATGGATAAACATGGTCAGGTTGTTAGGTTAAGAGCTA